CGCCATAGGGTTAGTGGTTATGAACTTAAAAGATGCACAGTGGGTGTGTATTTTCCTTCAGCCCCTTCTGGTGGCTTGGGTAGAGACAGTCAGAGGAGACCTAGATTTACACAAGGCTAGGGTTTTGCCAGACCAGTGTGACTGCGTATGGCAGGGGCGAGCGAGATGGCAAAATCGTAAAAGTCATCACCTCAGAGACCCTCCATAATCACCCTCACTAAAATCATGTCCGCGCCCGTGTCACTTTAACCGATTATTGTTTTTATTTTCCCAGCTTGTTGATTGGGTGTGAAATCAGCCGGCTCATCAGCAGAGCTGGTGTTTCCTCCCTGCGGAATCCGCAGTGCCCACTACAGCGCTGGGGCATAGGAGGCCTCAGAACCGTGCTGAATACACGGATTAACGTGCTGGTTCTCCTAACATCTGTTGGTTGCAGTAAATAATAATACTCGCAACTCTTTTGTATCCTCTAGTTCCTTGCTCCGTGGTGTTTAACCTTAGCGAGCAAAGGAACTTACCTGCAGGTTTTGGTGCACTAAAACGCGGTTCTTATTCCCGAGGCAATCTTTACCTTACACGAGGCCCAAACCCAAGCCTCAGAGGCAGCTGCCTGGTGGCATGAGTAATGCTGGCCTTTGTCACACCAGGCCTTCCTTATTAATACTTTTTTCCCGTGCTGCCAACCACGGCTTATTCTGTGACTCCAGGCGGTGATACCATAAACGCATAAGCCCAAGGTCCAGGTTTCCTGGGGCGGGGCGTGATGGCTCCCAGGCAGAGAAGCTTTTCTCGGCAGGCGCGGCCGCGGGAGGGCACCAGGGCCGCTCTGGCGCCGCCAGCGTGGAGACCGCGGGGCCCCGGGTGCTCTGGGAGCGCTCCAGCGCCTCCCGCGCTCTGTAACCCCAGGCCCCGGACTCTGGCAGTAGGGGCGTGGGCGTGGCCGACTGCGCGTTTCTCCGAGTGGCCAATAAAGTTTCGAAAGTTTGAAAAGCGGAGGAAAAAGGCCACGCCCATGTGGCTGTCCGAGTGTGGGCGCCTCCGGGCCTCTGCGGAGCCCTGGGCAGCTCTGAGCTCGCGGAGGCGTGGCCGGTGCGCGGGGCCCGCGGCGCGCGGGGATGGGGGTCTCGGTGGATGTGCACCAGGTGTACAAGTACCCCTTCGAGCAGGTGGTCGCCAGCTTTCTCCGAAAGGTACCGCCCCGCTTCCACCTTCCGTATCCCGCATGGTAATTCTTTTTTATATATTTTTGTTTAGTACCCCAACCCCATGGATAAAAATGTCATCTCAGTAAAAATCATGGAGGAAAAAAGAGGTAAGTTCTCTGTACAGTTTTTTCAGTAATGATTTTTTTTTGTGTAAAAAAATTTCTTTTTTAGATGAATCAACAGGGGTCATCTACAGAAAGAGGATTGCAATCTGTCAGAACGTGGTTCCAGAAATTTTAAGGAAGGTAAGTTCATTTTAAAATGTAATCACAGTTGTATTGAAAAAGCCATTTTCTTTCTGTTGGACAGGTGAGCATTTTGAAAGTACCTAATATCCAATTAGAAGAGGAGTCATGGCTCAATCCTCGGGAAAGAAACATGGCCATACGGAGTCACTGCCTTACGTGGACACAGTATGCATCCATGAAGGAAGAGTCTGTCTTCCGGGAAAGTATGGAAAACCCAAATTGGTAAGACTCGTGTGTATATGTGTGTGTGTTTTCATCAAAGATGTGTTTTTTGTTTTTTTTGCAGGACAGAGTTCATTCAAAGAGGCAGGATTTCAATCACAGGGGTTGGATTTCTCAACTGTGTTTTAGAAACTTTTGCCAGCACATTCTTACGACAGGGAGCCCAGAAGGTAACCATATTTCTGCTTTGAACCAACATTAAGGCATTTTAATTTTTTTTCCTTCTTTCTATAGGGAATTAGAATCATGGAGATGCTGCTAAAGGAACAGTGTGGTGCCCCCTTAGCTGAATAAAGAATCATCAGTGAGTACCAAAAGCAAAGTCAGAATTATTTATAATGTTGTAAAATATGCATTTTAATTCCCAGCTTATAAATGGGGAAATAAAGACTGGAAAATGTATGTGATTTGCTCAACATCAAACAGTCATCAAGAGCCTGTGTTAACATCTGGCGTGGATCCAAAACCCATGTTCTTTACCGTGGTAAGTTGTTGCAAAGCATTCTTTGAAAAAGATGGAAGCCTTCTTCACTCAAAATTGATTAATTTCTTCAAACACTTGACCTCCCATGAATACCAAGTCCATGTTATACTCATGGTATATTTTAGTGTACTTAAGGTACACACAGTAAAAGAAATTTAAATTTCACAATTTAGCACAGATAGTTGGTTGCTGTGAATGAAAATGTTTCTTTTTGTGCGAATGAGTTTATATGTGTTATCCTAGGTTCCTTAAAAAAAGGTAGGTCAGATTCCAAAGAAACTGTGTTCTAGAAAATAATAGTTTAATGAAAATCTAGGTTGTGGCCCACAGAATTGTGACTCTATACTTATCAGACCAGAGAATGATGATTCAGGCTTATAACTAAAGATCCTTGAGTGTTTTTGAGGGATTTACACCTGGGTTCTTATATCGTGTCTCCTCTGTAAATCTAGCAGGAAGACAAGGAAATTGTTCTGTACCATTTCACCACTGAGGAAACTGAGTCTAGAGGAGTTACATTTTCTGCTGAAGATCACATAACTAGGGGAACTTGTTTCTACCTCCAGACAATTTTCTGCTGTGACCCTAAGGTAGTAGGCATAAAGGGCTGGGGGCTATTCCTCAAGCTAATTTGTGGATAAAGATTTATTTTTCTTCTAGGCCTTAGGATTATAATGGGAAAGCTTTCTCCTCCTGTATTCATCTTTAATGTAATTAGTATAAACTGTGAGTCAGAAGGCTGGGTTTCAGTCCTGCTCTGTCACATACCAACTGATAAACTAGGTCACTTAACCTATCTGGGGCTGTGTTTCCTCTTGTGAAAAATGAAGATAATAGTGCTTATCATTCTTGTCCTATGGGGCTGTGGAGAGCATCTAACCAGAGACTGTAGGTGGTAAGAAAGTGGTCTCAGCATTCAAGTCCTGGACAAGCTCTAGCCACCCAGCATAACCTCTTCTTTCTTAATCATACCATAATTTTCTTTTGAAGAATTGCTTATCTTCTGTTATGTGTGATCTTGGAGGGGCTGTGAATCAGGGTCTTTCTGCCTTCCTACTACAGTCGTCAAAAATGTTCTGGAGGCCATTGCAAGCTTCTCCCTCCACACCCCTCCTCACCCTCTGGCATAGTCACAGGGCAAACACTGGATCTAAGCCAATCAGATGGGCTCTTTCTTCTGGAACTGAATCCTCAGCAGAATGACAAAGAAAGACTAAACAATGATGACTCAAATGAATTGATCCTTTGATTCCACATCAGCTCCTTCATGAGACTGGGAAGCAGTTCCTTTACCTTCTTTGTTGTCCCATTGTGGAGCTGGCTCCTCCAGCTCTCCCAGCAATTCTATGGGAATCATTCTCCAGTGATTTCTCTTTTTGGATGGCCTAAGTTGGATTATGTTGATTGCAATCACAGAATTGTATTACATATGTCAGTTTTTAACGTATTTCCTTAACCTTAAAATGCCACAAATTTAATATGCATCATTAAGTTTTTCAGGGAAAAAGGAAGAAGCAGTCACACTATATTCAATATATACACCGATAGGCAAGAGGCATACTGGTTTGAGAAATGTGAAACATGAGAAGTAGAATGTAAAAAAAAAAATGTGTGTGTTAGAATTGAGGAATTATGGTACCCATATTATCATTATTAATAAATTATATTAGAATAGTAGTTATGACAACTGAGTATTTTATGTACCTAGAACCCACAAGGAGTCAGGGAAGTAGGCCAAAGGACAAAGGAGTTGATTCTAAAATTCTCTTGATTGCTTCTCTGAGAACTTCTCAATTTATTCCCCTTTTGGTATAAGAAATATCTGGTTTTGACTGCCAGCTAATTTCCAGAAGTTGAAGGCAGTTATGGTTTATTGTGAGTGGGAGGTTTGTAAGAAAATAGCAGTGCAGCAGTAAGGAGAAGCTCTCTGAAGTTGTTCTGAATGTACAGCTAATGGGCAGTTATCTATGAGAGAGATTTTTATAGCTTCCTCCATATAGCTGGTGAAAAGTTAGCCTGGATGTTGGGGGAGGAGCCTGTCAATTTGGCTTCTTATCAAACTCAACTTTGTTAAGCAGTTAATTCTAAGGTGTTTTATCCACTTATTACTAAGGCATGTAAGTCTGAGCTGGCAGCCTTGATTAATAGATTAATGATCACTGCTCCCTACAATGTAATTGTCATTGTGTCCCTAGAAGAACTACAAATATACCTCCGGGGTTAGGATTAGGTGAGGGTGACTGTCAAGCAGCCATAGAAGGTGTGAGGATTTGGGACTGTTTAAATGAAGACAAAGACATGCCCTCAAGAAGCAATTTTCCAAGCTGCTGTTTTGACTTGACAGTGGCAGATACTTCATTGGAAGATGTTGTGAAAATGAAATGCAGCAGGATCAAGAGGAGAGGGTCTATTAGTCACTCAAAACTGACTTGTGCAGATCTTGCAATTCCATTTGTATTTCTGTCTCCCTATCTGTAAAGCAAGAGAAATTATTCATAATTTGACTGTCATTCATATCATGCTAAGTGATTTAGGGCTGCATCTTCACATGACCCAGCTTATAACAGATGGGCTGTAGATTTAATGAGGTGGTGTATCCCTGCTCTATCATTTCCCAGCTCCATAAGCAAGGGCAGTTATGCAACTCTTTATGTCTCATTTCCTCATGTGGAAAATGAAAATAGTAATAACCCATCTCATCATCATTTTGTTATAAAAATTACCTAACTAGTGTCTGACAGGCTTAGCAGGTTACAGAGTAAGTATTCGGTAAATGTTAGCTACGATTACTTAGTAGATGGGCCTGAAGATATTTGTCGATGGGTGCAATGTAGATGTTTTATGATTCCTGTTAGCATGAGTTTGAAAAACTACAGCCCTGAGTCAAATCTAGCCTGTCACATGTTTTTGTAGAGAAAGTCTTATTGGACCACAGCCATGCTCTCTTGTTTATATATTGTCTATGGCTTCTTTTTTGCTACAGAAGGAGAGTCAAGTAGTTAAGACAGAGATCCTAAAATATTTACTATCTGGCCCTTTAGACGAAAAGTCAGCCAATCTCTGGGGATCATCAAGAAAACAGACAACTGTCCCACCCTTCGTGTGATTTACGTTTAGTAATAGATTGGATGTGTTATAGTTTACTTAACTTTTCCCCTTCGGGTGATTAATAGACATTTAGCAGGTTTTCATTATTTTCATTCACAAATAATTCCACAATAAATGACATAATATATATGTGAATATATCTGTAGGATAGATTCCTACATGTGAAACACTTAGGGGAATTATTTGGGACACCTCAGCTGATGTCTTGCAGATTTACTGATGGGACATTGTGAAATTTCTCAATACCAAAGATGTCAGAACTAAGTACAGAATTAAGCTGTCAGTTCTAATTCCCTATAACAGAGTTTATCAGTAATTAGCTTCTTTGATCGAGCCAGAGGTTGCAGTCCCTAAAGAGAAAAACACAGCACTGAATCTCAAGAAATTGACTACTTGTCAGATGAAGTTAACTATCAAGATTCCTACCCATCACAAGTAATCTTACAGCTGGTCATTGCTTCCATCTATCAGTTCGGTGTCGCTGCCTTTTTGCTTTGGAATAGATTGTGTGGATAGAGTCATCAAGCTTAATGGAAGTTTCCATCTGGATCATGGCATCTGTTAACCTTAAAAAGGCTTATGAACTCTGAGTAAGGGAGCAGTTACATTATTCTTTCATATAAGGTGATATTATTCCTAAGGCCACTCCTTTGTGAAACATGCCTCAATCAGAAGATCTGATGGTAGAAACAAACATTTTATCCATAGGTAAAGGACCCTTCTGTTTTTTACTTTTGACACGCCTCAAATTGTTGCACCTGCAAAGACATGGCTCAGGATTTACTACTAGTATACAAAATTATGATATATTGGTTAGTAGATTGTGGAGATTAGCTGACTATATCTAGATAGTATTTTAAGATAACAAAATGTTATATTGAATCAGGGCACCTAAAATGCAAAAGTCTAAGGGGCGAAGGAGATAATGTTAATGGTGAACTTGAAAGCTTGTTTTTCATTTGAAGAGAGGGGCTGCTACTTAGTCCCAGCCAATTGCTGCCACACCTTACTTTTCTAAAAGAAGGTGGACATACACTTCTGTAGGTAAAACTGTCCCAAGATTTAGAAGTCTGCAACTAAAAATAAATTAACTTAAAAATAAAATAAGGACTTCATGTCTAAAACACCAGAAGCAATGACAACAAAAGCCAAAATTGACAAATGGGATCTAATTAAACTAAAGAGCTTCTGCACAGCAAAAGAAACTACCATCAGAGTGAGCAGGCAACCTACAGAATGGGAGAAAATTTTTGCAATCTACTCATCTGACAAAGGGCTAATATCCAGAATCTACAAAGAACTCAAACAAATTTACAAGAAACAAACAAACAACCCCATCAAGTGGGCAAAGGATATGAACAGCCACTTCTCAAAAGAAGATATTTATGCAGCCAACAGACACATGAAAAAATGCTCATCATCACTGGCCATCAGAGAAATGCAAATCAAAACCACAGTGAGATGCCATCTCACACCAGTTAGAATGGCGATCATTAAAAAGTCAGGAAACAGCAGGTGCTGTAGAGGATGTGGAGAAATAGGAAACACTTTTACACTATAGGTGGGACTGTAAATTAGATCAACCATTGTGGAAAACAGTGTGGCGATTCCTCAAGGATCTAGAACTAGAAATACCATTTGACCCAGCCATCCAATTACTGGGTATATACCCAAAGGATTATAAATCATGCTGCTATAAAGACACATGCACACGTATGTTTATTGAGGCACTATTCACAATAGCAAAGACTTGGAACCAAGCCAAATGTCCAACAATGACAGACTGGATTAAGAAAATGTGGCACATATATACCATGGAATACTATGCAGCCATAAAAAGTGATGAGTTCATGTCCTTTGTAGGGACATGGATGAAGCTGGAAACCACCATTCTCAGCAAACTATCGCCAGGACAAAAAACCAAACACCACATGTTCTCACTCATAGGTGGGAATTGAACAATGAGAACACTTGGACACAGGAAGGGGAACATCACACACTGGGGCCTGTTGTGGGGTTGGGAGAGCGGGGAGGGATAGCATTAGGAGATATACCTAATGTAAATGACGAGTTAATGACTGCAGCACACCAACATGGCACATGTATACATATATAACAAACCTGCACATTGTGCACATGTGCCCTAGAACTTAAAGTATAATAAAAAAATATATATATAAAAAACAAAACAAAATGAAACAAAGTAAATAAATTAACTTTAAAATAAACTTGAAAATAAATAACTTAAAAATAAAAAAGCATATATGGCATGACAGTTGAAATATATCTGCTAGTTTGATACCACCTGTAAGCCAAAAAAAAAAAAATCTGTAAAGTCAGGCGGTAGAATGATTGAGAATAGAAATGGCTCAGGATGAGATGCTCACAATTAAGGCCATGAATTGCTAGGAATTCCCCTTAAGAAACAGTGCTTTGTCATCAGACTTATCTACCAGCAGGGTAACTTCTGTTTCCTTCTTGAGGACTAAATGATAAAATGTATGTAAAGTACTTTGCACGGTCTCTGATACGTGGTAGATACTAAATATATATTAGCTAATGTAACATAAAATGTAAAATGGACCTACATTTTATTTTAAAAATATGAAATATACTTTAGGTCTAGAATCCTTTCATTCTTTTTTTTAGGATTAGCATATATGTAGACTTGGAATGGTTTGTCATATCCCTATTTCCTGGAGAGCCACTATGAAATCCTTCAGTGTTGTCGTTTTATGACTGGACTTGTGAAGGGCCCAGAAAACTCTGTGTGGTGTATCAGGTGCCAGAGCACTGGGAATTCCATGATGCAGATGGAGGCTTCCAGTGCTGGTGGGCTAGAGTTGTGTTCTGTCCCTAAGGACAAATACTCTTGGTTATAACAGTGATTCTCCAGATTTTTATAAGTTATGGATTGTCATGATAACCACTGGGATAGTGGACTGAACCAGAAGGACTGTGAAGTATGTTTTAATGTGGAAAGGGTCTTCCTGGGTTTTACAAACTTCTGGGAAGATACTCCTGGGAGATGCTCGTGGGCATTATAATATCATCAAAGGGTCATTGGAGACCTTTCAAATTTACTAGTGACCCTGGTTGAGACTAATGAGAATGTTGATCTAGTGCTGGTAACATATATTTCTTTAGATTTGGTACTAGATTAATTTTTCATTTTTATGGACAGGTGAATTCAGGGTGGGTGGTAGGTGTGAGGTTGTAATGGTAGAGGCATAAATGCTTGTTCTAGGTTGAGTGTGGCTTGCTAAATGGGAGTGGGTTGGGGTTAAGAAGGCCTGGGCGGCCCTGAAATAAGTATTGGACTTCATTATTTTAGTGGCCTGCTTAGACAGAAAACTATCATTTCCTGGAAAAAGCCCTATATCTGTTTGTTACCAAAATGTTTGTCCCAGCTTGTCAAGGGACAATGTGTTCTTGGATTTTCTACTCAGTGGTTTAATTACCAGCCAATATCAAAATAAAATGGAAATTTTACATTCTTACTTAGTGGATAAACTATTTATCTATTGCCTTGTCCAAGCATTTTACATAGTTATAGATAGATATATGATATGTAGGTAAATAGATAGACATACAAAAACATACATTATATATCATGTAATATATATTCTAATTTGACTTTAATTACCAGCACATAATTTAAATTCATGTTAGTTTGATCACTATTTCCAAGTAGTAAACTAAATGCATAATTGTTCATTTAAATTGTCACAAAGCCACCTGTTTTTCAAGACCTTTTATTACTCATAATGAAAAATGGTATTAATTATTATCATTTGTATCAAGATATTAATCTTGCCAAATTGGTATGCTTATGTTTGTATTCATACTTTTGGTTTCTATAGTAAAGTGAATTTCCTATGGAGAGTATCTTTTTAGATGTTCTTATCTGTTTTTCTCATTCATTTTATTAATCATTGCCAACTGTTAAACTGTTCAGCTTCCAAGGACTTTTTTTTTCTTCCATGTCTTTAATGACTAACTTATTTGGAACAGCAGCAGAAAGAAAAATCTCTGAGGCAGAATCTGCTCACACACATTCTGACACGTCTCAGCTCAGGGAAAATTTCCAAAGGATAATTATAGATGTCACTAAAGCTGAATTCATGATGGTCAGATTGTCAGAAATCTTATTTATAAATGCTATCATAATAATGGAGGGGAATATATCTTACTTTGGAAAAGGAAAAGTTTGAAACCTTCAAGGCTGCCTGGGTTTGCCTGCATCTCTGGCTCTGGGATCTAGTTTTGTGTTAGAATCACCTGTGGAGCTTTTGAATGCTAAAATTTAATTCAGCCACTAACAAAAGTTTTCTCGGACAATATTTACTATTATACTAACTAGCACAGCACTCACTCACTGTTTGGCACTGTTCTATCCACTTTAGATCTATCATTAACTCATAGAGTTCTTCCAACAAGTCTATGAGGTAGTCACGATTAGGACGGTTATTTTACCAATGAAGAAATGGAGACATGGAAAAGTTAAGTAGCTTGCCCCGGGGTCACATCAGTAGTAAGGGTAGAGTCGGAGTTAACCCAGGCAGCTTAATTCCTGAGTTAATGCTTTCAATTACTGTATCTTCCTACTGCTCATCTTCACCATGACTATGACCAGAGAGAAAGATCTGGGTTTATTAGGATAATATCACACAATGGAATTCATTGCCTGGTTCTCAACTCTTACGCATTTAATTTGAATACCTTATTTGTATCATTATTGACTTTTGGATATAGTGACTGATTACTCTCTAATGAGCACACACATAAAAATTTGTCTCTAGTCTGGACTAACTAAATCAGAATCTTTGATGGGTGGGGCCTGAGTATCTGTGGTTTAAGCAGCTTCTTTGCTGATTCTGATGTGCATGCTGCTAGCCATCTAATATCAGAAGGTGGAAAACTACACTATTAATTTCAATATAAAGTAGACTGAGACCAGGACTCTAGGAGGCCATGAAAAGTACTATGGGGGAACAGGTGGAAGGCATTAATTCTGAGAAGCACATACAGTGACATATTTATATATACTATTATTACAATAGCTTTCCCAATTCTAACCCGTTCTGATCAATAGGACAACATACATTACAAGAGGATTTTGGGCAGAATTTTACATTTTTGAGGGACTTTACTTTAGGCTCTTTGGTCCAGAGGGCAAAGTCAGGTACCCCAGTCCCCCCTGTTGGCCTATGTCAAATATTAAAAATATTAAATCCATGGATTTCATATATCAGATAGGAAACCATACCTTCTGTACCTCTTCTAATACACATGCTGATTCATAGAGAGGCTTTAATTACCTCAAAGAAGATGCCAACCAATTGCCAATTTGATACATCAATTGGCAGTGTTTAATAAAATAAATGAGAAAAACAGATAAGTAACATCTAAAAATATATTCCATACATCTTTCACATGTCCAAATACATCCATATATCTCTGTCTTAAAGAGATGACATATTAAAAGGTCTGTAGAAGGTGAATACACAGTATTAAGAACCATTTGCTAACTATCCCCTATGAGAAATGAGTTTCATTCAAATTCCCTCCTACAGGATAAACCTGCAGATATTTGAAGACAGACTTCTTGCCTTTTTCTTAGGCATATATTTCTGTTTCCTGGTGTTGAGAAATATTTAAACATTAAGCTTGTCAAGGCCTAATCTTGTGGTATCAGAGTCCTAATATCAATAATTAACTTTCTATTGTCATAACAAAATTGGCACTAAGAGAGGTATATAGTTGTTCCACCTTTCCCTTATTCTAATATTATTTCCTCAGTGAGCCAGGGCCTTAAATAACTATACATTTGCATAAGGGATGCTCGATTGCTGCATTAGCTCTTAGGCTTTTCTCAACTCTATCTGGAAGCATCATGCTTGGGGTAATTAAAGAACCTCTTTAATTCAGCATGTGTTTTAGAAGACGTACAGAAGGGGCATGGTTTCCTATCTGATATATGAGACCTGTGGATTTAATATCTTTAATATGTGACACAGGCCTTTGGAGGTCATTGGGGTACTTGACTTTGCCCTCTTTGGACCACAGAGCCTAAAGTAAAGCCCCTCAAAAAGGTAGAATTCTACCCATAATCCTCTTGTAATGTATGTTGTCCTGTTGATCAGAACAAGTTAGAATTTGGGAAGCTGTTGTAATATTAATGTGTATAAAAGCTTTGGTAACTTTTATCTCTGAATCAGGCTTAGAGTATTACGTCATCACTGGACTTCCATACATATTAAGTTACTGCCATGTGGCAGTAGTGTTCTCTTAACTGGACTCTGTTTTCTTTTGGTTTATCTTTGGTCTCTGTGGGATCTTTACTGCTAAGATGTAGAGCCTTAATGCTGGCAATACCTTCAGGCCCCTGTAGGCTTCTGGCTGCATTCTGTTTGCTATTGTCTCTATGACAGTTTCATGCCCAGAATGGGTCACCAGTAGACAGTGATTTTCATTTGTCCAGGACCCATATCAGAGTCCTTCCCGTTATGAAGTTGCATAGGGGAACACAATGGTCATAATATGATTAGGTATAGTTAATGTGACTACTTGCTCAATGCAAATTAATTACAAAGTTAAACTGAAAACTATGCAAAAGATATAGAATTCTATAAAATTAATTAAAAATGAAAGTGGAGAACTTCTCCCATCACATGGTAAACTATTGTAAAAGGATTAGACAGGACCATATCAATTAAAACTAAAGACACTAAAAAAAAAAAAAAAAACTTCAAATAGGATGCTTTGAGTTAAAAAATGATTAGGAGACATCCTTTTGAAACTTAAAAAAGATTAAAAATGTTTTGCAAAGATTTATAATTGTGAAGAAAGGTTAGACCAAAATGAAGGATTTTCTATAGCAGGTCATAAAATTATGTCGGTAAAATTAAATAAAAAACAAACAAAAAATTATTCTTTGTTTATTTTGAAAAATATACAAAGCTGAAATCATAAAATAAATTTAGTTCCACATAATTAAACAATCATTTTATGTTCAGTTTCATTTTTCAACATAAAATTTCAAATCAAACTTTTTATTTATTTATTTTTTACTATTTACTATAAAATTTTGTCTAATTTATATCACTCAAGGGTTTGGCAGGAAGCAGAAGGTACAGTCAAAGCAGTCACTGGAGAGAGTTTACTATTTTCAAAGACCTGGACAAGTTTTAAGGAACTACTAAGGGATAATCTAGTAACCTGGGGCTAGTAGAAGTGGAAAGTCATCACCTCACCTAGGATTAAGGAGCCAACTAGAAACAGCAGTCACTTGAACTCAGAAAGAGTAACCGTATGGAGAGTGTCGCCTTCGGTAGACAGTGGGCACAGCCAACTCACAGTGATTACACAGGGAGGAAACCAGAGCACTAATGCTCTTCTTTCTTCTCTTTCAGCCCTGATCTCCTGCCAGTGGCCCCAATGGCCAAAGCCAACCTGAAGCCAGAACATAAATAGATCAGTTTTCTTGGTCACAGAGCAGGGTAGGGAAAGATGGAGAGTAGAACTGGAAGAGAAAATGACAAATTCCAGCATGCCATTTGAAATAGATTAAATGACTTAGATGTTTCTGAATTCATGCAATTTTTGGACAGCTTAAAAGAATAGGACTTGTACTGCTTGATTTAAGACACATTTCAATGTAAAGTTAAATCAGCTTTTGTAGTCACAATATGTACTCTTACTGAACAATGATTGACATGGTAATATCCTTCAGAATTCCCCATGCATACTGCTCCTACATCATGTCCTCCAATTTTGTATTTGGGAAGTTTTCTTTTTGGAGCTATGTATAAGACTTGACATTTATTTAAATTAAGGTTTGTGATAATCAATTTGGATTATGTTTCAGTCTCCTGAGATTTTTCTGGAGTTTGACATTTTATTGTATCAGTGCTCTCTGTAGCTTTTTGTCATGCTTACGTACTATCAGCTGCAATGATCATCCAATCCTTGATAACGATGCTACATTGGGCATGGCCGTAGGTAGATCCCTGAAGCATACTACTATAGACTACACTCCAGAATGGCAATAATTCATAATGTATTATTCAGGTTAGACTAGGTTGTGCTGCAATAACAAATGAACCTTCCAAATCTCAGTGACTTTCCATACCAAAGTTTATTTTTTACTCATGCTGCATACATAGTCCATGTATTTCTGCTCACAGTTCAGTGGTTGAACCTCGTCATATATCCTCAATCTAACCATAAAGGAGTTAAAAATGTGGGAGGATACATAAATATTTGATGAGAATTAAATTTTAATATCATTTGCATCCATTCCTTTGACCAATTTTGAATCCACCTGATACTAATCTTATCTATATTTCTCCATCTTTTAATGACTTGTTATTTATTGAAGGCCTTTTATAGAATAACAATAATTAAACATACACTCCAAGACCATCCAGTGGGATAGGAATTATCATTTTCCTTAAATAGATGAGAAAACTAAAGATTAGAAGTTAAGGCCGGGCACGATGGCTCACGCCTATAACCCCAGCACTCTGGGAGGACTAGGTGGGCAGATCACAAGGTCAGGAGATTGAGACCATCCTGGCTAACATGGTGAAACCCCATCTCTACTAAATATACAAAAAATTATCCAGGTGTGGTGGCGGGTGCCTGTAGTCCCAGCTACTTGGAAGGCTGAGGCAGGAGAATGGCGTGAACCCGGGAGGCAGAGCTTGCAGTGAGCAGAGATCATGCCACTGCACCCCCCAGCCTGGGCGACAGAGCGAGACTCCATCTCAAAAAAAAAGAAGAAGAAGTTAAATATCTTGTCTGAGGGTATACAGTCGATGAGCAATAAAGATTTGAACCAATCAATTCTAAACATACATATTGCTGCTTATTATCTATATATCTAATCTCTTAGCTAAAAATGGAATAAAAGAAAGGGTAAACCTAAGGCCAGATTGAAAATAGGACAAATTGATTTTTCATCCTTCACAGCAATTCTTTCCTTGTGCTCTGATTTGTACTACTTTGTCTCGTATTTATACACACAAAGCTCTCATTATCTCCATCCGTTATCAATTGCTCCCACACAAAAATCTGAGAAGTCACTCATATTAAAGTAAAAATGACTCAATCTCTTGTTTTCCATTTTAAGGGTTACTTACTTATTAAAGTTAGATCATCCTGCCACTAAGAATACATTTCTAGTTTCATATAAAACATCTTTGAAATAGTTTATTTAAGTAAACACATATTATTGTTATCCCTAAAATTATATCATGGAGCTGCCAACAGTGTGATCTTAGGAGGCAGTATAGCACAATAGAAAACATGGACTTTGGGCTCAGGATATGAATTAAATCCTTGTTATACTTCTATGTGACTGTGTGAAATGTATTTAAATTCCTGTGACCTTAGTTTTCTCATCTGTAAAATGACTTAATGCCTACCTTATATTTTTTGTGAAGATTAAAGAAGTATAGCACAGGGTAGGTGCCCCAAGTATTTGTGAAGTGAATGAATAAATGGTGTCCAGAATACACTAAGCAAGTCTTGATACAGAGAAGTTAGTAAATGATTGTAAAGTTGGATCTAGGGCCAGGGTAGAGTATGTTAGGAAAAGAAAGTCAGCAAGTGAAGCCAAGTATGGAAATTAATAAGTGTGTTTCAACCCAAATGAATTATTGTTTTGTGTCATAGGTTTATATGATAATAGAATAGAGGATAATTTATTTTGGAATCTACCCACTAAAAATACATGTTCTATATCTTACTACTATAGCAACTAAAAACAATCTGCTGTAATAAGATGGTGTGCATGGTGGCAGTGTGATTAGCCAGCGTATGAAGAACTCTTTATTGAAATAACTGGCCCAACCTGAAACGTATGGCCAGGTGGCATGAAAAATAAAAGATAATTGCAGTTGGGTTGTAGCAGTCTCACTAGTTAATGACATGAATTGTGATAACTCTTGGTCATTTTTTATGTTGCTGAACTAACAGGCTGGGCACAGTGGCTCATGCCTGTAATCCCAGCACTTTGGGAGGCCGAGGCAGGAGGATCACGAGGTCAGGAGTTCAAGACCAGTCTGGCCAATATGGTGAAACCCAGTCTCTACTAAAAATACAAAAATTAGCTGGGAGTGGTGGCATGCCCCCTGTAGTCCTAGCTACTTGGGAGGCTGAGGCAGGAGAATTGCTTGAACCCGGGAGTTGGAGGTTGTGGTGAGCCAAGATCGCATCACTGCACTCCAGCCTGGGCGACAGAGAAAGACTCTGTCAAAAAAAAAAAAAAAATTAAATTGTAATTATTCAAATGTTTTCTATAAATTCTATTTAGGAAACTATAGATAATAAAGAAAAAGTAAGAAGATATAGTTGAGGCATTTTTGGGGGGACATGATTATGCCTTTTCTTTTTGTTTCAATCATTGTACATTTCAGAATGAAGATTATTTTAAATCTGGAAATATATTTAGTAGGGGAAATTTTATAATATGAAAAAATAAATATGTTAAAATAATATGTGTCTGTGACTTAAATTGTTAATTAAGT